TCTGGGGCTAGCTCTGGGCTGCAGCCCTGTCTCTGGTCATAGTCCAGCATCCACCACGGTCCAGGTGCACTGAGCTGCCGGCCCTCTCTCCCCTCCGCTGGCTCCTTCCTCCTGACTGCCCGTCTTTCCCTGGCCTCTCTATGCTTCCCGCTGGCATTGACGACAGTGTCCTGGAGAGCTGGGCAGGGAGGGCTGCCTTGGGTTCCTACTGTGTGCTCCACCTAGTGCTGGTCTTGGCCCTTAGCAAGTGCTCAGTACACCCGTGTGGAATTGGGCGGTGAGGGTAAAGGGAGGAGGAGGGAAGGGCCAAGAGCTCCCTGTGCTCAATGAAGAGAGGGACTTGAGCAAGTACTCATTTTTAGTACTTCCCAAGATGTGTACAAGAGGCCTGGGGCCAGCAGAACTCCTTGCCCCTGCCCATCCCCCTCCAGTCTATGGGGTCCACCCCCAGCTGCCCAGCTGTGAGGCCTCCATGGCTCAGCTCCTCATCTATTAAGTGAGGACAGCAGTCGTCCCCCTCACAGCGAGGCCACGTGGGTTACATAACTTTTTCTTAGGGTGCCTGGCCTGCAAGAAACCCCTAAGAATGTTCTATATTCCTAGGCCCACTGTTATTCTTAATATTACCCAGGAAAGGGTGGTGAAGCGAGTAAATAAATGAATAGGTGAATGAATAAATGAATGAATGAATGGCACCCTAGCCCCACTGTCTTCTGGGTGGCTTCAGGATCCTTGAGGAGGTTGGCCGTGTAGGTTCCCCTCAGGTAGGACCTAGGTGAGCTGGGGAGTCTTAACTCACCCAGGGCAGGCCTTAAGGTTGGGCACACCCATGTGTGGGCTCTGCCCTGGCCTTAACCGAGAGAGGGAAATGTTGACGGGGAAGAAAGCCCTGCCCACCAGGCAGCCCCACCCACCTGGGCTAGCCCCACTCACAAGCAGCCCCACCCACCTGGGTTAGTCCCACCCACCAGGCAGCTCCGCCTACCTTGGCTATCCCCCTCTGAGTTCTTGCCTTGATTCTCCTGTTACTGTCCCGCGAACCCACATCCCTACAAAGCAGGAAAGTATGCTTGGGAGAGGCCAAGTGAGTGGGGAATCAGCCCAAAGCCAGGCGTCCAGGGTCTCCCTCACCTGAAGCTGACTTTTTCCCCACCTTGGACAGAGGGCGGGAGATGCCATCCCCACTGAACCCAGTGCTTTCACCAGCCATATTAGCTCCCACTCACCCCCCGTCGTGGAAGCCTCGGCCGTCACACCTGCAGGGCCGGGGCGTGCATGGCCTCAGGGATGGCCTGTTCAGCTGCTGGGTGACTCGGGTCCAGGTGCCTCACCACCTGCTGAGCTCTGTGTGATTTCTGGACACTTCTGCTCGTTGCCTTTGGGCTCAGTGAAGAGTCTGGAGTTTATCTGGAGTGAGGTGGCCGGTTCTTGGTGGGATCTGAGCAGGTAAGAAGCAGGGTCTTTCTTATGTTTTAAGGAAAGCCCTGTGGCTGCTGGGTGGGGGACCAGCTGGAGGGGCAGGAGGGCAGCAGGTGACTCATTACAAGGCTGGGGCCATCATCCTGTGAGAGCTGGGCATGACCAGTGCAGGTCAGTGGGGTTGAGGGTACAGACCAGTGGGACCCACAGACGGCTCGGGAGTGACCAAGCCTCTGCTGAGCTGCCCAGGTCCCCTCTGGTGGACACCTCCTACCCGGAGCCCCCCAAGGTGGTGCCAAAGCTAGACCACCATACAGCCAGAGGCCTCCAGGCCCTACCCACGACAGCCCAGCTGGCTTCTGCCCAGCCACCGTCACACACAGAGGGCAGCCGTCCCCATGGTCCCTAGAGGCGGTTGAGGACCACTGTGCCTGGAGTCATCTGTGGCTATAAACCAGGAGGAGAAGGCTGCCCACCCCCTGCCCCAGAGATGGGGAGGCTGGGGCCACCCGGTGGATTTGGGCAGGTCCCAGCTTCCAGGATCATGAGGTGAAAACGTGAAGGGACCCTAGAGGCCATGGGGACCCAGGCACAGAGCGGCGGCCTCTCATCCTCCCCATGGTCAAGGAGGTCAGTGCCTTCCCGGGGTGGATTACGGATGGTAGTATCTTCCTTCTCCTCAGAGTCCATTCAGGAGCAGGAAAGTTCATCTCAGACCCTAAATCCAGCCACGTCATGCCACGCTTAACACCTCTAACAACTTCCCCTGGCACTTAGGACAGCGTCTGGCTCCTTCCCTCGGCTCATGGCCCTCAGAATCTGCGTCACATACACCCCAGCTCTCCCGATAGGTCTCTGCACTCGCTGTTGCCTCTGCCTGGAACAGTCTCCCTCCTGGTGTCATTGTCTCCGTGGTGTGTCCTTCCTGACCTTCCACCTCCACCAGGTGCCGACACTTCCCTGACCCCAGTAACCTCTTCTGATTTATTCATCGGTTTTCTTGTCTGTAGTCTGTCCCCCTTGGGGACAGGGACTCGTTGCTCATGTTCACCCGGCAGGCTGGACACTTCGTGGAGGGCTCCAAAGCCGGCAGATCCCGGGGCCGCCTCTGTCTCTCCCAGGCCCTGCGTGTTGCGGTGAGAGGAGCATTTGTGTCTCTGTGGTTTGCTGCTGGAGCTGGTGACCGGGAGAGAAACAAGGGAGACAAGGGTGCCCAGACAGGTGCGGGGCTCAGCCAGGAGGCAGAAGACGTGGACGTGTCCCGGGCCAGGAGGGTCACAGATGCACCACAAGGCACTCTGTGTGGCACTGGGAACAGGAATTCTGGGAGTCAGTCTGCAAGGGTGGTGGGCGTTGCTCACCTGGGAGAAGCCTTTAGAGTGGGCGTTGAGCAGGCCATTAGCTCGTGCCCTGAGGAGGTGCATGGGCGGCATGGGCTCTCCATGGAAATTATGTGGGCGCGAATGGATGTGGCTCTGCGCTCACCTGGGCGAGGACTTCTGGCCGGTGCCGGGGCACTCTGCATGACCCTGGCAGAATCGAGCTGCCCTGACTATGAAAGGGGAAGAAGAGCATGCCTGACCCTCCACCGGCACCCCACCCCTCACTGCTCCACCTGGGGCCTGCCTCTGCGGGTGGCTGGGTCCTGGCTGACTGTTGTGACTGTTGAGGCCCTGGGGGGGTGGCGCATGGGAGTTAGGAGGACTGGCCAGGTGGGGCCCACTATGCACCCACCCCCAGTGTCAGGTGCTTCTCCTCTCCTCCTCCACCACCTCCTCCTCCTCCTCCTCATCATCATCCTCACTTGTTGAGGACGTCCTGTGTGCCAAGTGGTTTATATGCCCAGCCTCATTTAATCCTCAGAATGACTCCATGAGGTAGCTACTAAAACCCCCCACTTAACAGATGAGGAAACTGAGGCCTAGAGAAGCTCAACAAGTTGCCTAAGTTCCAAGTTTCCTCTCCCAACTCTCCTACCCTCTCCTCTTCCTTCTCCTTTCTCCCATTCTTCCCTGCCTCTTCCCTAACTAGACAATTTTTTATTGAGTGTCTCCCAGGTGCAGGCATGAGCCAGGTGCTGGGAAAATCATGATAACCCAGCTCCTTCTGGTCATTTTCTCAGCTGGTTAGAGGCTGGGAGGACACGCAAGTTCAGCTCCAGCCGACTGGGGCATTGGTGGTAGCCCCTGGAGACATTGTGCAATGGGGCTACGAGGCTGCATCTGGCTCCAGGGAAGCGTGTTGCAATCCATGAGTGATGTCTGCCATGCGTACAGGCATGGAGAGTGAGGCGCCTGTACTGTCTTTCTGTAGACCCTAGACTGGTGGGGCCTCTGAAATGCATCCAGACACTGTGCTGGGTGTGTTGCATGGCCCTCCCAACCAATTCAGTATTTTTCTCCCCATTTTCCAGGGAGAAATCTAAGGCGTCAGAATGTAAGGTTCTTATTGGAACCCAGGCTCCAGGGTCCCTGGTTTTCTGTGACATCATGCTGCAGGACCCTGTTTCTCTCTTTGCTTTGGCTGCTGGGGAGCTCAGAAGGGAGCTTTAGGCTTGCTCTCAGTCACCACATTAGCTCAGGGGTTTGGGCATTTTTGTCGCCGTCTCCTTTGGGCTCTGTCTCCTCCCTGCTGTGCTTCCTGAGGAGCAGGCCGGATGTAAGTTATCAACTATAAATAAAACCAAGACTTCCGTTCTGGCTCTCACTCTAGTTTCCTGGTGCATTTTTTTTTTTTAA